CTTTAAACAGGAAAATGGTGGAGGGAGCGGGAGGAGAGTTGAGTGCTAACAGAAGCACACGCACTCAGGCAGGCATGAAAATGTGTGCCATTGTGTAGCCACAGCTGCCCCCTCGCCCAGGATGCACGCACAGACCCCCATCTGTGTAAGCAGGCTCAGACATGCGGGTGCATATGCCTGGGGGTGTGAGCACAGCAGAGCCCAGAGGCCTGCAGGCGTGTGCACACATCCACAAAGTGTCCACACATCCACAAAGTGTCACAAATACACACAAGTGTCCCCTTCCTGTACAGGGACGCATAAAATAAATGGGCAGGAATATGAGTGGAGGGTCCGGGAGGTGAGGGTCCAGGGTAAGCATTCCCAAGGTCCCTGGGATTCCGATGCCTACTGGAGTGGGGAGGGGAGGAGCCAGAGGTGCGGTCGGTCGTGTGTCTCTCTCAGCCTAGTTTCTATGGGAAATGAAGTAGGAAGGAACGCAGCCAGGGAAACTAGCTGGGCCAGGAGGGGTCAGACCCCTGAACAAGTGAGCTGATCTCTCAAGGAGGAGCTGGATCGGTGTGAGGGAGAGCGGTAAGGAATGCCTTTCTGGCTTCAGCAGCCTGGAGGATGGGGACGTCTGGGCGTTGACTCCTGGGTTGGAACTTTTCAGCCCACCCCTTCCCCCAGTCTCTTGCCACTGGGTCTCTCTGCTTGGGCCTCAGGGATCTCTAGGTTCTTCACTCCCTCTCCAAGCATCCTCCTCCGGGAAGCCTTCCCTCACTGAGTCCGTTTCCAATGGGCTGGAACTGCGGTCCCCCGCTGTTCTCTGCGGCCGTCTAGGGATGGCGCTCCTGCCTACTCCGGACCATCCCTGCTTGGACTGAAAGCCTGGGCTTCGGCGGGGCGGGCGGGCAGAGGGCGGAGGGCGGCCCCAGGAGGGGCCTGGCAGCAGAGAAAGGTGGCCCGCGGCAGCCCCGCCCCTACCTGTGGAAGCCCAGCCGCCCGCTCCCGCGGATAAAAGGCGCGGAGTGTCCCCGAGGTCAGCGAGTGCGCGCTCCTCCTCGCCCGCCGCTAGGTCCATCCCGGCCCAGCCACCATGTCCATCCACTTCAGCTCCCCGGTATTCACCTCGCGCTCAGCCGCCTTCTCGGGCCGCGGCGCCCAGGTGCGCCTGAGCTCCGCTCGCCCCGGCGGCCTTGGCAGCAGCAGCCTCTACGGCCTCGGCGCCTCACGGCCGCGCGTGGCCGTGCGCTCTGCCTATGGGGGCCCGGTGGGCGCCGGCATCCGCGAGGTCACCATTAACCAGAGCCTGCTGGCCCCGCTGCGGCTGGACGCCGACCCCTCCCTCCAGCGGGTGCGCCAGGAGGAGAGCGAGCAGATCAAGACCCTCAACAACAAGTTTGCCTCCTTCATCGACAAGGTGAGCGGGACTGGACCTCGCCTCTCCTCGAGCTCTTGAGTTTCCTCCTTCTCGCCCGTTCTAGGTGCGGTTTCTGGAGCAGCAGAACAAGCTGCTGGAGACCAAGTGGACGCTGCTGCAGGAGCAGAAGTCGGCCAAGAGCAGCCGCCTCCCAGACATCTTTGAGGCCCAGATTGCTGGCCTTCGGGGTCAGCTTGAGGCACTGCAGGTGGATGGGGGCCGCCTGGAGGCGGAGCTGCGGAGCATGCAGGATGTGGTGGAGGACTTCAAGAATAAGTAATGCCCCCTGTGCCACATGCGAAGACCCCCTGCATCAACACCAGGCCCTCCTCTACTGTAGGTACGAAGATGAAATTAACCACCGCACAGCTGCTGAGAATGAGTTTGTGGTGCTGAAGAAGGTGAGTGGGAAAGACAGGCTCGAGGAGGGTTGCTCCCTCTGCCCCATCTTGCCCCAACCCCCAGGATGTGGATGCTGCCTACATGAGCAAGGTGGAGCTGGAGGCCAAGGTGGATGCCCTGAATGATGAGATCAACTTCCTCAGGACCCTCAATGAGACGGTGAGGACCATGGAGCTGGGTGACATGTCTTACTAAGTCCTGATGTCCCGTCTGGTCCCTACAGGAGTTGACAGAGCTGCAGTCCCAGATCTCCGACACATCTGTGGTGCTGTCCATGGACAACAGTCGCTCCCTGGACCTGGACGGCATCATCGCTGAGGTCAAGGCGCAGTATGAGGAGATGGCCAAATGCAGCCGGGCTGAGGCTGAAGCCTGGTACCAGACCAAGGTGTGAGGCCACCAGGGGCGTATTTCCTCCTGCTCTGCCATAACTCTCTGTATGGCCCCTCCAGTTTGAGACCCTCCAGGCCCAGGCTGGGAAGCATGGGGACGACCTCCGGAATACCCGGAATGAGATTTCAGAGATGAACCGGGCCATCCAGAGGCTGCAGGCTGAGATCGACAACATCAAGAACCAGGTGGGACAAGTCCTCCTGGCTTCCCCTGCTACGCCCCAGCTTACAGCTGCACTGCTGCCCACAGCGTGCCAAGTTGGAGGCCGCCATTGCCGAGGCTGAGGAGCGTGGGGAGCTGGCGCTCAAGGATGCTCGTGCCAAGCAGGAGGAGCTGGAAGCCGCCCTGCAGCGGGGCAAGCAGGATATGGCACGGCAGCTGCGTGAGTACCAGGAACTCATGAGCGTGAAGCTGGCCCTGGACATCGAGATCGCCACCTACCGCAAGCTGCTGGAGGGCGAGGAGAGCCGGTGAGGACAAGGAACCTGGAAAGGGGATGCTTCACTCACTGCCCCACTCCATCTTTCCTTTTAGAGTCTGCAAACTACGGCCACATGCAGGCTTCCTGTTTGTCAATCAAGTTTTCTTGGAACCCAGTCATACCGCTTCCTTCAAGTATTGCCTTTGGCTGTGGCTGCTTTACATGACAACGGAGTGGAGCAGTTGAGGCAGAGACTACATGGCCCACGAGCCTAAAGTTTTTACTATCTGAAGCTCTAAGAAAAAGTTTGCCTGCCCAGAACCCCAAGCTGTTATTTCAGGACCCACAAAATGGATTACTTACAGACATTTACAGCACCAACGCCCTCACACAACCTTATAGGGAAAGCAAAGAGACAGAAATTAGTTGTGGGGAGCAAAGCTGGTGAAATCTGTTTAACCTGCAAATTCTCTCCTCCAATTAGCGTTGATGCACATTCCAAGTAAATAATATGCAGACATGCTCCTGGGTGTTGAAGCACTGCAGCACTGCCTGGGGGAAACTGAGGGGACACCCTCCCCACAGCTGTGGTCCTCACCTCTGCTCCTCGCCCTCCAGCAGGCGCCTGTAGGTGGCGATCTCAAAGTCCAGGCCAGCTTGGAGTTCATCACCTCCTGGTACTCCCTGATCAGGCAGGCCATGTCCTGCTTGGCCTTCTGCAGGGCACCCTCCAGCTCGGCCAGCTTGCAGCGGGCATCACTGAGGGCCGCCTCACCCTGCTGCTCAGACTGGGCCACCGCGGCCTCCAGCTTGGAGTTCTGGGAGGCAAGGGAGGGTTATTAAGGATCTCTGTTCTGGCTTCAGGGTCAGAGGCCAGGTAACCACTGACCACTGACTAGCAGAAGAAAAAGAGGCCTTGTCTATTTGTTAGGCCAGGGGTTGCAAATTAGTGCTCCCAGGCATGTTTGCACAGTGTCTTCAATTTTGGAAATTTAACACAATAATTGAAATTCTTGGCTTCTTTCAAAAGATCAGAGGATCTGGCCACACTGGACCTGCATTTCTGCATGGCCTGCCTCAGTTGGATCTGCCTAGCCCTGCCTTTTGTGCTTTCCAGTTTACCATAGTCCCTATCATACCCAAGTGCCTTGGGAACAGCTTGCTTGCTTCGCTCATTTACTAACCCCATTGATGTCTGAATGTGTGATCACTGATCTAGAACAACAGGCCAGAGAGGTTAAATGCCTTTCCCAAGTCTCATGGCAAACTAGTGGCAGAGCTTGTTTGAGAGCCCAGGTTTCCTGCCCCTTAGACTGGTGCTATTTCCTCTGCCCCACTCTGCCCTTGGAAGCACCTCATTCCCTCCATATTGCCCCAATGCCTCCATTCAGCGAGAATGGAGAACGTTTTCCATGGAGGAGGCTGTCTGTCCTCATGCTGGGTGTTTGCCCTTGTCCCCACACACTGGCAAGGGGTCTAACCCAAATCCCTCTCCTGAGGGCTAACCCCACTCTCTTCCTACACTGAGGGGTGGGCTGGGCTCCCATACCTGGCACTTGGCGTTCTCCACCTCGGCTGTCAGCCTCTGGATCATGCGGTTCAGCTCGTTGATCTCCTCCTTGGTGCGGCGCAGGGTCTCCCCGTGCCTGATCACCGTGGCCTTCATCTCCTCACACTGGGGAAGTAGAGTTGCTTATGAGGCTCAGGGTGGGACCTCCCATCCATTCAGGACACCACGGATGATTGTGCAGGTTGTGCAGTGCTCAGCCTGTGCAACCACACATGGCAGTCCTGCCCTGCTACCCCAACCTCAGAGAGGCAGCCCTTATCTTCCCATCCGTAGGGACCAGAATCCCCAGAAAAGGAAGCCTATTTAATAGGTACCTTGCATCCCTCCAACTGCCATGTCTAGCAGGCAGGTGTCCTGTGCCACTCACCTTGCTGCGGTACCAGGACTCGGCCTCGGCCCGGCTGCGGGTGGCAATGTCATCGTACTGAGCTTTGATCTCAGTGATGACACAGTGCATGTTCAGGTCCCGACTGTTGTCCATCTTGACGACCACTGAGGTGTCTGAGATGTGCGACTGGAGAACGCGGATCTCCTGCAGGAGATGGGGAGTGGCAAGAGCTTCTTAGACCAGAGCCCTACTCTTGGTAGCCCACCCTCATCATCATCCCTTGTCCCCTTTCCCTGCTTCTTCGATGTCTGAAGCCCCACCCTCCCAGTTACAGTCTTCCACCTCAACCCTGGGACCCCCTCAGGACTCCTCAAGCCCAGAGTCCTGAGCCTAGAGGACTTGGAGGTAGAGAGTCCATGTCTGAGGCCCAGTGCCTGATTTTAATCAGGACCTTCCAGCTTGAACCTTTGGGTCTAGGACCAGAGTTTACCACCTTGTGGCAATTGTCACTTTAGTAACCAGGAACACCAGGTTGCCTGGGGCATGGCAGTGGGAGGTCAAGCCACACTTCTTCACCTGCTCATGGTGAACCTGCCTGGGGTTTCTCCCCTTGTCCCACCATAGGGTCAGAAGCTGAATGGTGACAAGTATTTTCCAATGTCTAACTCATATCCTCCTTGCTGCCCCGCTGCTTTGTGACCCCGCACCTCCTCATATAGCCGCCTCAGGAAGTCGATCTCCTGGGTCAGGGCCTCCACGTTGGCCTCTAGGTCTGATTTGCGCAGGTAGGCACAGTCCACATCCTAAAGGGGAGAAGGTGGCACAGGAATTGCACTGGGAGACAATTCAGAACCCTTGTTTTTTTCCTACCAGGGAGGGGCACCCCATCAGGCTGAGCAGCTTCCCTGGAAACCCTCTGTACGTGCTCATCCCAGTGCCTGGTATCATGCCTTGGTGAAGCCCCTTATACAGTTAGTAGTGGCGTCAAGAGCAGGTTTGGGTAAGGGAGGGGGACACTGAGGTTTGCAGGTACTTCCTCTGGCACCCACTGGGATGATTTCTCTAGAATCCATGTCATGCACTATCACCAAAACTTAAGATCTGGTGTACAGTGGGTAAATTCTAATGATGCCCCACCCCTCTCCGCTCTGGAATCTCATGGAAGATAATCTAGATCTGTGGTCAGAAGAGGGCTCAGGGCTCAACTCTGTCCCTTCCAAGTCAGTGTCACTCTGAGCAGCCCCCTTAACCTCTGCACCTCATTTTCTCACAATAACCCCTGCTTTCCTCATATGGAGGTGGCTGGAAGGGCCTAATGAGAGTCCAGGCACTTGTACAGAGTCAAGTCTAAGAGGCAAGGAATGACGGTCACTGCCCCTGCCTGTGGTTCTGAGCTGTTGCTGGCCTGAGGATGCAGCCATTGTCTATAATTCACCTGCTCTTTCACTCGCAAATATTTACAGGGTGCCTACTCTATGCCAGGCGCAGGGCCGAAGGAGGTGAAAATCTGGTGGCTATATGGCAGCAACCTCAGATGGGGGAGAATATTGCCCTGCCTGAAGCAGGCAGTGTATTCTGCTGCCAGAGGCACCCAGGGAGCACTGGAGCACTGGGGAAAGGAACAGAAAGAAGCTGGGCCGTGTGATTCTAAGGGAGTCCCTCCACCTCTCCGAACTACAGAGAGCCTGATGTTAGTCAAGGTCTCCCAGCTCAAACCTTTGGGTCTAGGACCCTTCTGTCTCTGGCCTCCATTCTGAGTTAGGGGACAAGGATTCTGGGGTCACTCACCTTCTTCAAGGCCACAAATTCATTCTCAGCAGTGGCCCTTAGTGCCACCTCTTCTTCATACCTGGGGACAAAACACACAAGGCTCAGATCTGGGGAGGAAAAAAAATGGGAATGAAGGCACAGGCAAACACATTCCGGGAACTGGATCTTTTGGAGGTGGTCACAAGAATCAAAAAAGTGTTGGACTGAAGGGAACTTGTCCATCCCTTTCTTCTGGGCATTCAAACCAACCCATGTTACTCAAAGCTCTTTCTATTTCAGGGACTTTCATTCCTGATGTGGGTCAGGGTGGGGGCCCTGCACATTTTCGAAGACCTCCTCTCTGTTTCTGGGCTGTAACTCCTTTGGGGCAGGAACCCTGCCCAGTTCTGGTACCTCTCCTTTCTCCTCCTTCTTACTTCCTTACTCCTTTCCCACTCAGAGCCCAACATAGCACCTACAACATTGAGTAGATGCTCAATAAAATGTTTGATGAATTAATGAAATAAACATAATGATGAAGTAGCTGGAGCAGTTCAGAATCTCCAATGTTTAAA